TTTCAACCCAGTTTCCAGTGGGCAGCAGAAGGCTCACTATGGATGACTCTGACTAGAGAAGAAGGAAGTCAAGGAAGAGATGGGGAAGAGGAGGGGGAGTTCCCCAAATGTACTTTGCCCTCTCCCCTGAGTGTGCATGTGTGGCAGGAGGTTAACGTTGATGTGGTGAGTAATGCCGAAAGGCTATAAAGCTAGACAGGGCCCTATGATTATATGATCAGGGGATTTGTGTGCTGTGCCAAGGCTTGGATGGCATCCTTTGTTCCAGACAGAAGGGTCCTGTTTATTGTCCTCCTAAGGTAATTTTTGTTCACTTTGTAACTTTTGCTCCCATGCACTCAGCAAACAGATATTGACCAGCTACTATGTGCTAGTAAGTAAGTGGTAGTTGTTTGGGATACAATAGTGAGTAAAGCATGACTCTTAGCATCTGTTGTATGTGCATGCATGCCATGCATGTGACACTGAGGGAGAGAGAGATTAAATGATATGACAGCATAGAGGCTGGGCACTGCCCAACTTTCCATGTGGAATTCAGAGAGGTCTTTATTTCTCTGAAGTTGAGTTTAAGCTTGGGTGTTCTAGCGACCAGAACTGTAATGGGAATTGTAGGTGCAGATGAACTTTGTGTAGGGTTATGGTTCTTTCTCACAGAACTATTGGCACCCACTGCAACCAGCTACACAATTTTCTTTACAACTCTGCAGCAAGCTAGACAGGTCACAGGCAGTCCAACCTCAGGAGGTTGCCTGTATCATGTTGATGGTGAAGCTGACACCATAGCATGGAAACCAGAGTCCACTGCTCCCACAGCTCAATGCTTAGCTGTTTCAATATGTTGTCTGAAACTGCATCTTCTAATTCCTGGACTTTTCAGATCTGTACTGACTCAGATCTGGGTGGGGCTTAGTTTGAAGGAGGGAGTCCTTGGTGATGATGTGATTTCCTTGGTCTGTCATAGGTAGCAAATCAAACGTACCTTGGACTTTACTCTCTGAGAAACTCATAGCTGAATTCAATGTTTATTCTTATGGACTACTTAGCATTTGACTAGACGGTATGAATTTCTAAGTAAGGTAAGGATTTCTTTCTAAGTTGTTTATACCTAGAACTTAAAAGTGGGCATGAATAAATCAAATATGGGTGGTTTTTAGTTGACACTTTATTTTCCCGTTAGGAAAAAATTAGTGACTGATCTTTTAAATTGATTTAGTGCATATACTATGTATTGTGCATATGCACCAAACAAATACTTAGTAAAAGGTTGTCTTGAAGGAACATGCTGATATATTTCAAATAAAAGAACTTAGCAAAAATGAGGAAAATACCTAACATTCTGGTAAGACAGTGAAAGAGGGATGAGCAATGTTTGTTTTGAAAATTATCTGCGAACTTTAAAAAAATCTCTAAGAGTGTATTCTTACTTGTAATTGTTCATCTAGTTACACTACAGAGTTTTATTAGCTGCTCCAAGATGCACTGCGTTCCATTCTGTGGTGGAAACAAAAGGACCGTAGTAGTGGTTATCTAGCAGAAGAATCGTGATCTTTGAATTCTAATACAAGAAACTTAGAAGTCTCCTAGATATTTCCACTGTCTCAGGGAAGAATCATTAAGTTTATGTCATTTTTTAATAACTAAAACAAGATTCAAAAAGTTAAGATTCAATTCTCATTGGGTTTCTATTGTTTGGGACTTTGGATAATAGAAAAAAATATGAACAGGTAATTTAGGTTTTTTTGTGTTACTGGTACCTGACAAAACAAACTTGAGCTTCCCATTTCCTAGAAACTTGGAGGAAATAATTTCTGTCCAGAATGGCAAATTGGTGTCATATCCCATTATAAGCATATTTTAATCAAAAGATGCAATAAAGTGTAGTGGTCAAGATCATAGTCTCTAGAGTCAAGTAATCCTTGGTGCATTTACCTGCTTCATCATTAACCAGTTGTATATTTTTCTCAGAGCCAGTTTCCTAATCTGTAAAATGGGGGTAGACTAGTATTGCTGTGAAGATTAAATGAAATTTATTAAAGTGCTTAGCAAAGTGCCTGGTATGTAGAAAGTGTTTAATAAATATTATTATTTCAGAATATAGATGTAAAAGACAAATGATTTCCTATATAATCATATTGAGTAGCCTGAAAGTTTGGTGGCTCTTAAATAAATCCATGAATGAAGGCTCTGCCTACTTTTGGCGTGTGGCCCACCAGCATGTTCTATCAGTTGGCCTGAGCTGGGAAAGAAACCAATTCCTGTGTTGAGTTTTCCTCCAGGTGCTTAAAATAGACCATAGCTTAATATTTTGATCATTAACCAGTGATTCTGGGTGGCTTCTCCTTGCTCTGGTCAGTGACCGGTGTAGGTCACGTAGTACAGCATTAAACAAGGTGTTTTTCCTCCTGAGGTTGTCATGTCAACTCTAAATTCCCAGAGACTTGCCTAGGAGTGGAGAGTTTGTTCTGAGTTACATAACCAGCATTCTCTTTGAGGCTTTGAATGTCTGTCTAACTGACTTCTGACTGCAGGCATGCAAACTTTTCCCCTGCCTAGTAGGAATGAATACCCCTTTTCCAAGTATCTGCATAGCAGCGACCCAGGGGCTATCCAAGAGCCAGTTGCTTCCTGACTTAATTTCTGGGAAGACCAATTGCCTATTCAAGAGAAATTCCTTCCTCCTTATTCTTCTGTCAGATGAGACTAGCTATTAGGTATTCCCTATCTAGGACTCTGACCTGACTCTCCTAGAAAAGAAAATGAGGATCCAAGTCCATTCCGTTTAACTGGGGCTATAAACATATGCCACCAGAAAAATCCTGCTATTCTGGCTTATTATAACTTTAGGTTCTCCTTTCTAACACAATACTATCTTTATAACATGTACACACCTTTCCTTGGTATTCAGTTGTAGTGTTTATATGTTCAAAATCCTTCTAATTTAGCCCCAACTAAAGTTTCCAGTATATATTTGCAGGCCCCTTTTACTGCACCATCTTCAGTAAAATGCATATTTCTCTTTCTTCAGCATAGGCTTCACCCTTAGAAGCTTGCTTTTCTCTGGATATTCATTTCCAGCAGGTCTCAGAGATAATGTACTGTATTGCATCTTTTTCTGTTGGAGACTAGAATGCAGTTAGCAGGTGCAGCTTGTTATAATAACTGCAGATTCAGATTTTTTCTCTCTGTAAATACTGTTAAATGTCCCCTCAGAGGCTCATTTTAAAATTGAGTAACGAATGGGGGCTTGTTTTTCCTTAGTCCTCGATCTTGGAATCTTAGAGTCTGTCATTGCACATTGCTGCTTACCATTTAGAGTTCAAACCACTAATTCCCAAGTGATAAGAGATTAAGATACAAACCTGAGATAGGCAAATGTACACTTGCAGCTTCCTTGCTTTAATACTTCTGTTTCAGGTGGGATGTCTTCTCCATGGCTATCCAGGTCTGTCCTAGACACCACCTTCGAGAAATGAGATCCTTTCTATCTAATTTAACCTAGATTAGAGACATCACCAAGAACACCTTCTGAAGGTGAAAACCTTTTACCTTTTCTTTTTGTCCCAGTTATGATTATGGATTTGATTTCTCATCTCAGCACATATAGAACTGGATGCCCTTGTGGTACATCTCAAGGCTGATTTGAAAGCTTGAGAGACCATCAAGAATTGGATTTGGGGAAGAGGTGAGTATTTGCTATACTATATTTTACTCTATGGAATCACCTTAATCTAATTTTATCCACACAGCATGTAGGAGAATACTAACCCTGCACAGATTGTGATGGTGATGTGGAATATACTAAAGCCTAGAACGCACCTCCTCTGGTAAGTAGGGAGATATACAATGAGGTTCCAGTCATAACATGTGCACTTTACTTCTCTTTGATAGCATGACTAATATGTTCTGCACAAGACATGAAGGCACAGACAGCACTGTCTTTCTTCCTCATTCTCATAACATCTCTGAGTGGATCTCAAGGTAATTTCGTTTGTAATACAAGTGTTAGTTATTCTCTTTATAACTTCTCTGCTCTTGACTGTAGGCATATTCCCTTTGGCTTTCTTCATTTATGTTCCTATGAATGAACAAATCGTCATTGGAAGACTTGATGAAGATATAATTCTCCCTTCTTCATTTGAGAGGGGATCCGAAGTCGTAATACACTGGAAGTATCAAGATAGCTATAAGGTTCACAGTTACTACAAAGGCAGTGACCATTTGGAAAGCCAAGATCCCAGATATGCAAACAGGACATCCCTTTTCTATAATGAGATTCAAAATGGGAATGCGTCGCTATTTTTCAGAAGAGTAAGCCTTCTGGACGAAGGAATTTACACCTGCTATGTAGGAACAGCAATTCAAGTGATTACAAACAAAGTGGTGCTAAAGGTGGGAGGTAAGTGTGCATGTAAAGTTTCATGAAACAGCGTTTTTCATGCGCCCTTCTTTCTCCTATGTAGTTTTTCTCACACCCGTGATGAAGTATGAAAAGAGGAACACAAACAGCTTCTTAATATGCAGCGTGTTAAGTGTTTATCCTCGTCCAATTATCACGTGGAAAATGGACAACACACCTATCTCTGAAAACAACATGGAAGAAACAGGGTCTTTGGATTCTTTTTCTATTAACAGCCCACTGAATATTACAGGATCAAATTCATCTTATGAATGTACAATTGAAAATTCACTGCTGAAGCAAACATGGACAGGGCGCTGGACGATGAAAGGTAGGCTCCACAGGACTTTCTGTGTACACGTGCATTGATGTTTTCTTTTCTATTGTGTTGTTAGATGGCCTTCATAAAATGCAAAGTGAACACGTTTCACTCTCATGTCAACCTGTAAATGATTATTTTTCACCAAACCAAGACTTCAAAGTTACTTGGTCCAGAATGAAAAGTGGGACTTTCTCTGTCCTGGCTTACTATCTGAGCTCCTCACAAAATACAATTATCAATGAATCCCGATTCTCATGGAACAAAGAGCTGATAAACCAGAGTGACTTCTCTATGAATTTGATGGATCTTAATCTTTCAGACAGTGGGGAATATTTATGCAATATTTCTTCGGATGAATATACTTTACTTACCATCCACACAGTGCATGTAGGTAAGTTGCAAGTAGGTTTGGATAATGGGTTTTCACAGACTTTGTTTCTCCTTTTTTTTTTTAGAACCGAGCCAAGAAACAGCTTCCCATAACAAAGGCTTATGGATTTTGGTGCCCTCTGCGATTTTGGCAGCTTTTCTGCTGATTTGGAGCGTAAAATGTTGCAGAGGTAATAGAAGAATTTGGGCTCTGCCCCACGTGTAATTTCACTCTTCCCTGTCTCTGATCTACAGCCCAGCTAGAAGCCAGGAGGAGCAGACACCCTGCTGATGGAGCCCAACAAGGTCAGCCTCCCATGTCTGAGAGAAGAATGGATTTATTTTTAAGTTCTCTTTTTTTTTCCTGTAGAAAGATGTTGTGTCCCTCCTGGTGAGCGCTGTCCCAGTGCACCCGATAATGGCGAAGAAAATGTGGTAAGGCATTATTTCCTTTATCAAACCATATACAGTATAAAAATGCTTCTTTAAAAGGGTAATTGAAGTTCTGACTGATTCACATATCATCAAGCAAGACTTTTATACAGAAAAAAACAGCAGCAGGGGTTGCAGGATAATATAGCACGAAAAATATAATTAGGCTTTTCCCAATGTCTATAATTAAACAGGCTCTACTTGCTTAAATACATGGTTGTTCTTCTTGTCTCCTATTGTTATTTGTAGAGAAGATCTCCAATGGCATTGTGCATATGAGGGTGAGCCAATGTACTTATTCTTATGATAGAAGCATGAAACATGGGATTGTATACAAGTGGAAAGAAACACAACTATAATTCACTTGCAAATTATAGTTTGATTGTATACTTCCTTTTTACTGCATTCCTTTTAGTATTTATGTGTTCCATTAATCAGAGTATAAATAAGGGCCAGGAGTGTGGTAAACTTGTTTTTTCCACTGTTAAAAACCATGAAACAGCTAGTAGGGAGATTAAAATTAACTGATAAGACTCAGACTTATTTTATAATGGTCTCATGGATCTTTAATTTCAGATGCAAGCAATAGACTAAAGCTTTTTGCCGCCCACCCCAAAACACTACTATCAATAAATATTTAAGATATAAATGGTTATTCTGACTTGAACAACAGACATTTAGAGTCTATTTTTCTTGCTTCTAGCCTCTTTCAGGAAAAGTATAGGAAATGAGAGAAGACTGTGACAACTCATGACCTGCATCCTTAATATCCAGTGACTTCATCTCCCCTTTCTTCACCACAATTCCAGGCAATGGCCTGTCGGAGCAGACAATTCTACCACTGCAAAGAGTTGTAACCATTTTCTGGTATCACATTTATTTTTCAAGACATACTTTTCAAGACATCATTCACTGACCCACTACCTGCATTGAGTATAAATGCCTGGATGTTAAGGATTCCAATTTAACTTTGAAAAGAACTGTCTCATTCATTTACATTTCTGTTACAGTCAGCCCAGGAGGTTACAGTGAGCTCTCCACTAAGAATCTGGAAGAAATGCATCACTAGGGGTTGATTCCCAATCTGATCAACTGATAATGGGTGAGAGAGCAGGTAAGAGCCAAAGTCACCTTAGTGGAAAGGTTAAAAACCAGAGCCTGGAAACCAAGATGATTGATTTGACAAGGTATTTTAGTCTAGTTTTATATGAACGGTTGTATCAGGGTAACCAACTCGATTTGGGATGAATCTTAGGGCACCAAAGACTAAGACAGTATCTTTAAGATTGCTAGGGAAAAGGGCCCTATGTGTCAGGCCTCTGAGCCCAAGCCAAGCATCGCATCCCCTGTGATTTGCACGTATACATCCAGATGGCCTAAAGTAACTGAAGATCCACAAAAGAAGTAAAAATAGCCTTAACTGATGACATTCCACCATTGTGATTTGTTCCTGCCCCACCCTAACTGATCAATGTACTTTGTAATCTCCCCCACCCTTAAGAAGGTACTTTGTAATCTTCCCCACCCTTAAGAAGGTTCTTTGTAATTCTCCCCACCCTTGAGAATGTACTTTGTGAGATCCACCCTGCCCACAAAACATTGCTCTTAACTTCACCGCCTAACCCAAAACCTATAAGAACTAATGATAATCCATCACCCTTCGCTGACTCTCTTTTCGGACTCAGCCCACCTGCACCCAGGTGAAATAAACAGCTTTATTGCTCACACAAAGCCTGTTTGGTGGTCTCTTCACATGGATGCAC